ATTAATGCCATTATCATGGGAGTAAGTTCATTGTAGTAGGAGTGGGTTTGTTATTAAAGGAAGGGGTTTCTTATAAAGGATGAGTTTAGCCTCCTTCCCTCTCTCTCTCTTGCCCATATGATGCCTTCTGCCATGATGTGACAGTAGTTGCTGGTGCCTTGCTCTTGGACTTCCCAGCCTCCAGACCTGTGAGGAAATAAATTTCTGTTCTGTGTAAATTAGTCTGTGTTATTCTGTTATAGCAGCGTAAAACAGGTTAAAATACCCCCATTTTTGAGCAGCAACTTAATTAGGTATAGAATATTAGTTTGACAGGTTTTTTTATTACCACTTTGAATGTCATTTCATTATCATCTGGCCTCTGTATTATTGATGAAAAGTCCACCACCAATCTAATTGCCATTATTAAGTTTGTAATTTATCTTTTTCTCTCTGGTTGCTTGTATGACTTTCTCTTTGGTGCTAGTGTTCTGCCATTTACCGCTGTGTGTGTGTGTGTGTGTGTGTGTGTGTGTGTGTGTGTGTGTCTTTTTAATCCTGCTTGGGACTTGTAATTTTCTAAATCAAGAACATATGTATTGCTTTAATGCTATTAAATTCTCAGCTTTTATCATTTCAGTATTGCCACTCTCACATAACCTACTCCTTCTCCAGAACTTCAATTAAATGTGTTTTATTTCCCCAATTTACTCTCTGTGTTTATAACCTCTCTTTCACATTTTTTGATCCCTTTTTTCTTTCTCTGCTCCATTCAGAACACTTCTTTAGACCCATCTTTCATGATGGTAATTCTCTTTTCAGCTGTATCTAATATGCAATTTAACATGTTTTTCTCATCTTTAAGAATTCAAATTAGTTCTTTTTTTCAAAGTTGCCCTTTGTTCATAAAGGATGGTTCTTTTATTATGGTTTTTATTCCTTCTTTTATGTTAAAAAAAACTTTTAAACGTAATTAGCTTATAGATCCTGTCAGATTATTCTCTTACTGTAAGTTCTTAGAGGTGCTAATTCTTCTGCTCATTGTGTACGTGGCTTCTCCTTCTGACTGGCTTCATTCTTTGTGGGTTTATTCAGCAGGAATTGTTTATTCTGAGGGAGTCTTGTAGGTCCTGAGTTATGAAAATATTTCTACAGAACAATTTGAGTTTGCTTCTTCCCTGGTTCTGGGAACATTTTTATAGTGATCTATTAGTTCAAGATACTTACACAGCCTAAACAATGTAAATTTGTGCAACACACTTGTGCATGACATAGGCTTGGTGTTCTATTTAGTTTTTTTAATCGGATGCATTTTTTTTCACCCTGATACTGGAGCACAATTCAGACTTACTTCCCCCTTCCCTGAGCTACTTGGAGCAGTGGTAGTTCTTCTAGTCCTGTTTTTATGTAAATGGATATTTTGAAGAATTCTGACTTGATGCAGTTATGTCAGTTCCAGCATCTTACCTTGCATGAGCCTTGGGCCATGTCACCTGTTCTCAAATGGGCATCCCAGCCCTAAACCCCTAAGCAGCTGTATCCAGATTCAACACCCCTCTGGGTGATAGCAGTATTTGCTCTCATTCTTATTGGTTTAGCTTTGGATTCTGGCTTCATTTCTGGCCTGCATTAAGAAGAACAGTTATGTCTTACAGGTATATGAGGTACATTCTTGTGATGGCTGCCATGGCTTATATTTTGGAACTGAAAGAGGATCTGGGTAAATTCAGACTGACATTTTTAATGTAAATTAATTCACTCACAAACCATTTATTGGCCACCTATCATGTTCCTGACTTTGTCATAGGTGCTGGGGCACAACAATAAATAACACTGTGTCTTTGCTCCTGTATAGTTTACATTCTCATGGGAAAGACAAAACAAACAATAAGTAAAACATATAGTAAAATCAGCTGGAGCGATGAAGAAAATTAAAGCAGGAGAATGGGAGAGAGAGGGACTGGTTTGGGTCATGTGCTTTATTAGGGTGGCAAAGGAAACCTCTCTGAGGAGTGACCTTTGAGCACAGGCTTACATGCAGTAATGAAGAATCATGCTGGTATCTGGGGTGTGAGTCCGTTTTCTCCAAGAAGCATTACGCCAAGGCAGGATTGGCTATGCAAGAGATTTATTAAGGCAACTCCTGTGAGCAAGAGTGAGGTCAAGGAAACAATGAAAATGTGGGGCTCCTTGTTCAAAATAACATTAAGAATTCCAAGATGGCTGCAGAGGAGTATTCAACCAAGCACAGAGCCCTTTTGAATGCCCTGTCTGACTATGAGGGAAAGTAGGAGTGAGCTGCTGGGAGCTCGGGAGACTCCTCTGATTGTGATGCAGGTCTGACCCCAGGTGAAGAAGACGGGAGGGAGGAGGGTGAGCGGAAGCATCCTACAGGGCTGTGCTGTTTCAAGAGAGCCTGGATCTCTTGGAGGAGTCTTTGAGTCCAAGCCACCTCTTAGGTAAGTTTTCATCTCCCAGGAATAGGTTTGCATCACTATGCCTGCCATGCTCAGTCACTATCTAGGAGTAGCCTGTGAGAAATGTGGCTTCAGCACAAATGCAGAGATGGATTTCAGAGCACAGCAGCTGTAACTCCTAGCCAGTAATACTCCTTGTAAGTTGGATGTCTACAAGGCATAGTCTCATGGCAGCCACACTGGGTAAAGAGCTTTTCAGGAAGAGGGGACAGTGATTGCAAAGGCAGTTGTTTTGGGGTTGAATTATGTTCCCCATCCCAAATTCATATGTAGAATTCCTAACCTGCAATACCTTTTAACATGACCTTATTTGAAAACAGGGTTATTGCAGAAAATAATCAGTTAACATGAGGTCATACTGGAGTCGGGTGGGCCTCTAATCTAAAATGACTGCTATCCTCATAAAAAGGGAAAATTTGGAGATAGACATACACACAGGAAGGATAACTTGTGAAGATGAAGGTAGAGATTGAGGTGCTGAGTCTACAAGCCAAGGAACACTGAAGATACCAAAAAACCCCACCAGAAACAAAGACGGAAACATGAAACAGATTTCTCCCTAGTGCCTTCAGAGAAAGCATTGCCCAGCCAACACCTTGATTTCAGATTTCTTGTCTCCAAAACTGAGACAGTACATTTCTATTCTTTAAGCCACCTAGTTTTGAGTACTTTGTTATGGCAGGCCTAGCAAACTAATACAGCCTTGAAGTGATAGAAGACTTGGCATGTTGTAGAAACATCAGGGAGGCCACTGTGGATAGAGCAGATAAGTAAGGGAGAGAATCGTAGGGGAAGGAGAGGTATCCAGGGGCCAGATCTGTAGATCATGACTTTGTAAACCAATATAGCAACATTTGTTTTTATTCTGAGTGTGATGGGAAGCCATTGTAGGGCTTGAAGAGGGCAGTGGCCTGATTTCACTTATATCTTTAAAGTACCACTCTGGCTCCTGTCTGGAAATAATAGTTTGCCGAGGAGCAGAAGTGGAGGCAGTGCAACCAGCCCAGTCAATGGCAGCTGTAAAGAGAGAGAATCTGGTGGTGTGGACAAGAGTAGTTGTGGTGGAGGGTGTGAGGAGTTTGGGATGTGTTGGCAATTTGAAGTAAATGATATACTTTCAAATTGATTAGACAGAGCAACTAGACTACTAGAATTGTTTTCTGAAATGAGAACACTGGGTGAGGAGCTTATCTGGAGTTTACAGGAATGGATGTCGATATCTGCCATTTTTTAAAAGTCACATGTTGTTTTGCAATTTGCTTTTTGATTTTCATGAACTTCTTTTCATATCAATACAGATATATTGACCTCCCTGTGTTTTGAGGGCTGCCCAATATTTCTTATGTGGATATGCCATTCTTGATTATACTAGTTATCAATGAATGGACTTTTGGTTGTTTCCTTTTGTATGTGATTATAAACAATGAGGCTTAAACAGCTGTATGATTTATCTATTGCTTCATAACAGAATCCCCTCCAATGCAGTGGTTTAAAAACAACAACGTTTATTATCTCGCAGTTTTTTTGGGTCAGCAGGCAGAGTACAGCGTAGCTGGGTTCTCCGGTTCAGGATCTCTCCCAAGGCTGAGGCTGCAGCTGTATCAAGGTTTGACTGGGAAGGAGCCGCCTCGGAGCTTACTCAGTGGTCATTGGCAGGATTCAGATCCTGGTGAACTGTTGGCCTGAGGGCCTTTGCTCCTCACTGGCTGGCTTTTAGCTGGAAGGCACCTTCAGTTCCTTGCTATGTGGGCCTCTCAGGAGGAGAGCTCACAACATGGCAGCTGGCATCATCAAAGCGAGAGCAAGAGTGTGTGAGCAAGAGAGGTCACAGTGTTTTATAAGCTAATCTCAGAAGAGTGCCCCATCCCTTTTGCTGTATTCTGTTCACTAGAAGTCAGTCTCTGGGTCCAGCCTTCACTCAATCAGAGCATTATACAAAAGCATGGATGCCAGGAGACAGAGATCACTAGGAGCCACCTTAGAAATCTGCCTGGCACCATAACCCAATACATTTGTGTTTTGATAGATTGTTAAAGGTGGGTTTGCTGAGGGAAAAAGTACGCATGTTTTAACATTTCATATATAACAGTGGATTTCTTTTCAAAATCTTCATTCTAGATTTCAAAGTTTGTTTTGATGAGACTATTTGCTACTGCCTGAGAAGGAGAGGCTATAGCTCCTCAAAGAGCCTTTCCAGATTTTGTCATGAATGTCTCTTCCCTTCTTGCCCTTCTTTTTCTCACCCCTCCAAAACTTCCAGAACAGGAAGTAGCTATGTGTCTTGCAACAGGAATGATACGAAGGTTCTAATCAGCAGGCACATGCATCATGGTGACTATTCTAGGGTATGATGACCTGGATTATGCCATTAAAAAATGTCATTGCCTTCACTTGTGTGCTGACATGGGTAAGGTTTATTCAGCCAGCCTTGATGAGAGGAATTAAAAAGTAATCTCTGGTATAAGGAGTCAGTTTGGGCCCATGATGTCTAGGGAAGTTCCACTTGAATAATTTCTTCTAAATCCTCAGAACTCATGAGCTTCTGGGAGGTCATACAGTAATGAGGTATACATTTATTTCCTTATTAGTCAGAAAGAAACTTTACTTAAAAGGACCCATTTGTGTTTACTAGATATGGTTGGAGGAAATATAAATTATTATCACTATTACTTTATCTCCTTCCCATACAAGGCTTTATAAAATTAAATGCATTGTAAACCTAGACTATAATAAAAATGAGATCGTGTAAATATCTGTGTGTCTTACAGGCTACCTGTAACAAGATACCTTAGACTGGGTGGCTTATAAACAACAGAAAATCTATTTCTCATAGTTCTGGAAGCTGGAAATCCAATATCAGGGTACCAGCATGATTGGGTTCTGGTGTGGGCCCTCTTGAGGGTAGAAAGCTTTCTGGGGTCCCTTTTATAATGGCTAATCTCATTCATTAGGGTAGAGCCCTCATAACCAAACTATCTTCCAAAGGTCCCACCTTTTAATGCCATCACATTGGAGGTTAGAATTTGAACACATGTAGTCTATTGCACTGTGGCTGCTATCAGGTTAGATGCCCCATTTGAAAGATTAGACTGTCTTGGCAGCTTCCCAAATGAATGCCAAGGTGCCTTCTTTCCCCTTCTGCTTGTGAGCAAGGTGGGGTGTGTGTGGAACTGGGGAGAGTGCATGACCTCTGATGAAGCTGAGGGAATGTCTTGATGGGGTCCATCACCAACATCCCCTGTTTGGGGCTGACCTCTTGGTTGGAGAAGGTGCTAGATTCCTTCCCACACTGCCCCTTGCTTTCTATTGTCAGGTCCCTGTGTTGCCCCAGAGGCCCATGGCCCTCCTTGATGTGGATTAGTTTAGCGACTAGCTCTCAGGGCAACAGGTCCCTCTCTGCTTGTCCAGCTTGGACAGCTTCTCTTTCCTGGGCACCGTGAAGGCCAGGATCCTGCCTCCTGCCTGTGCCCTCCTGTGAGCCTGGTGCTCTAGGAGCGTGGCTCTCCAAACAGGGAGTGACTCCTCTGTGTCCCAGCACGACCCCACCCTCCCCCTTTGCCTCCCTCAGACACTGGGCAGATTGTACTCACATTTCACAAGATTACTCCGCTAGATGAGAAAAACGTGTACTTTATTCAGGACAGCGAGCTCAGCTCTCTGGATTGCATTCCTTGCAGAAATGAGAATCCAAGTGTAGTGGCCTTTCAAAGCTGAAATAAATCAGGGCTCCTTGGCCATACTACCCTTGTCTGTCAGTTTTTGTCTTTTTCTAGAAGCCATGCAAGGTTAGGGAAAATTAAGGGAGAGCAAATGAGGACCAGTTCATTGTGTAATCACTTAAAATCTCTGAGTTGGAATAGCTATCTGTGATTTAAAACATAAATGTTTGCAAATGGTTTGTATCTTGATCAGTTATGTAAAGACGTGCATTTGAGATGCACCAAAGTGACTTTTAGATGCTTCTTTTTAAAAATGACAGTCTTAACTTGTGTTTGCGGAACTCTGTATTTTTCAGTTTTCACCTACGTTAAGCCTTTCAATTTTTTTGTTGACTAAAGTTGGTAGAAGAAATGATTATCAGAGTTTTTATGGAATCCTCCACCACCTTTTTCCAAAAGGAATTAGAATCATCTGGTGCTTATATAAAATCAAACACTGTTTAAACTCAGGGAGCTCTTTTTTTTTTTTTTTTTTTTTTTTTTTAGAATAAAGTGCAGTTTAAAGAGAATAGAGTGGGAGCTTTTACCAGATACCTGTTTTGGTCTCTTGCTGGGCTGATACTATTTTCCTAGGAATGGTGACTGTGTGTTTCTGTTTTTCCTCTTCAGATTTCTTAGACCAAATAGAGGAAATCCACTGGAGGCTTACCTAACAAGACGTATTGATGAATGTAGAATCTTAAATGAAAAAGAAGTCAGTGGATGTGGCTTCCTGTACTGTCAGCTTGGACCAAAAATAAAGCGAGCCCTCGCCGCAGGGGTTTGGCTCAGCCCTGCGCCTGTGGCAGATGTTGTTTTCCATGGCTTTGCTTGAGGAGTACACTTCTCTGGGCAAAAGTTCCTGAGGCCTTTGGAGACTTTTAAAGCCTTTTTTTTTTCTGTAGCTTTTATTGTTTTTAAGAAAAGTGGTGTCACCCTTACTTGTCATTAAAAAAAAAATAGTGTGGGAAAAACAAATAAACTACCCAAAGAATAAAACAAGAAAAACCAAAACAACTCCCCTAAATGAATGAAAAAATTTACACCCTTCACTCTTTTGCAAGATAACTATTTCCATGCAAGTTGGATTAGAAACTATGAGAAGATTTTTCTCTTTGATTTTTGGTTTCTTCTATTTTTAACATTTTTGACAAGTCTACACATTGTGGTTACATAAAAACATCAGGATTAAGATATTTGGTATTTAAAAAGCACCCTTGGACTCGGGATGATTCTTTCTGGCCTACAGTGTGCCAGACCCGCTGCTAACCTCTCTTCACCTACTGTCTTAGTTGATCACCACAATCCTGCAAGGTATAACCCACTAAGAGTGTTTTAGGAGAGAGGGAACGTAGCAGCCTGTGGGATCTGCTTTTCAGGAGTTCCCTATCCAGAAGGAGGGAGACATATGTATATGAGTAAGTTCAAGAAAGCATGATGTTAGTGATAAGAATTAAAGCTAATGCATATTACAAACTTACCTTGCGCTTGCTGCTATATCAAATGCTTTATTTGGATAATGTAATTTAACTCTCATGGCAGCCCTTTGAGATGGATATTTTATCTCCATTTTACAGAAATGGAAGAAGAGGAAGCTAACGTTGAGCAATGTGATATAGTAAGCTCCAGAGCCCACACTCTAGAAATGGTAGATTTGGGAGTCAAAATCGGGCAGTCTGATCTCAGATCCATTTACTTAACGACCAGTCTATACAACACAGTGACCAAGAGCCACAAAGCGCAGGGGTGGTTCATTGAACTAGCCTCTCCACAGGTGGTGTAGACCAGTAGGGGCAGGGCCATGTTGTATATTCCCAATAATGATTCAGGTTAATTCTCCTTTCCCCCAAGGACTTTTTCTGCCATTCTTACTGCTGGAAATACAACTCTTCAGATGACCACTTTTGTCTCCTGCCTATTCGCCTCAGGAAATGACTTTTGGCCCATGGACCACTGGATATGCCAGGCCAGGCATGTCAGACTCCCTGGCTCAGGGAGCTCTTAAATCCTGGAGAGCAGCAGAGTCCACACATCCACTGGTGAGGGGTGGGATGCTAGAGTCTGCATTTTACTCATGTGTTCCCTTTTCTCTTCTACCTTTAGGAAAGAACATGAGGTTCCCTTGGAAATCATTCAAGAGGAAGATGGAAGGGGCTGTTTAGAAGAGCTTAAAAGCTACAGGCTGTAAGACTGGGGCCTGAGTGCTGGCAGTGGAAAACACTGTTGGGCTGTGATCTCTCCCTGAAAAGTTCCAGGTGCCTTTTCGCTTCCTGCAAAAGAAAGGAAGCGAAAGAGAAGACCATGTCCATAGCCCTGAAGCAGGTATTCAACAAGGACAAGACCTTCCGACCCAAGAGGAAATTTGAACCTGGCACACAGAGGTTTGAGCTGCACAAACGGGCTCAGGCATCCCTCAACTCGGGTGTGGACCTGAAGGCGGCTGTGCAGTTGCCCAGTGGGGAGGACCAGAATGACTGGGTGGCAGTACATGTGGTGGACTTCTTCAATCGGATCAACCTCATCTATGGCACCATCTGTGAGTTCTGCACCGAGCGGACCTGTCCTGTGATGTCAGGGGGCCCCAAATATGAGTATCGGTGGCAGGATGATCTCAAGTATAAGAAGCCAACAGCGCTGCCAGCTCCCCAGTACATGAACCTTCTTATGGATTGGATTGAGGTTCAGATCAACAACGAGGAAATATTTCCAACATGCGTGGGTAAGTTCATTACCAGCTCTCAGTTTTTTTGTGTTTCATTCTTTCTTCTTTTTTTCTTCTCTAGGTGTTCCCTTCCCAAAGAACTTCCTTCAGATCTGCAAGAAGATCCTGTGCCGCCTTTTCCGGGTCTTTGTCCACGTCTATATCCACCACTTCGACCGGGTCATTGTGATGGGTGCAGAGGCCCATGTCAACACCTGCTACAAACACTTCTATTACTTTGTCACAGAGATGAACCTCATAGACCGCAAGGAGCTAGAGCCTTTGGTAAGTGACACCATGAAATAATGGTATCCAAGCTCCTAACCATCCTTTTCCCCTTGCTTTCCAGAAAGAAATGACGAGCAGGATGTGTCACTAATGCTCCACCTCACCCTTTGGAAGAAAGGAAAGCTGTTTCCTCCTGGTGCCCTGAGCGGGCAGGAGGTGGACCACCCTGGCTGAAATGACACACCTACTCCCAGGAACAGCAGAGGTGGAGGCAAGCAGTGACTCCTGAGAGACATTCCCCACTCACTTTGTGTGCTCTTAACCTTCTGAGTGCTGCTAGCCCAGACCTGTGGACGAGGCAGACCACAACGTGAAAGAAGGACCAGCCCCTTGACCGTTCTGGCTGGGGAATTGTCCACGAGGAAGCCTCTGCACTTCCACACATGGCACAGTTCTGCCTGTGACCTGCCGCCTAAGCTTTACTGGAATTCAGGTTTTGAGACTGAGATGCGTGTTCGTATTTTTCCACTTATCTGTCTTGTCAGCTGGCCGACTTCTCTGTGATTGGTTTTTTAAGTGCCGGGTGAATTTTGGACCTCTGGATGTGCAGCAAGTTTTTATGCAATAAGCCTTCCTTTCAGGTCTCTAAAAGCTCCTGCTCTGATCTGTGGTTTAACACTGTGCAGGGCTGTGGAGCTCTGAGACACCTGAACCCCTACCCATCCCCTGCACCTCCCTACTCTCCCTGCCGAGGCGTCCATAGCATTTCCCTAATAAATAGTTTTATCAGGGACACTCCATGGGGTGGCTTGTCTCTGCCCCAAACAGGGTCTTCACGTTCTAACTGCAGGGAAGAGACTGGTTACTAGCGTAAAGCTGACAAGTTACCAGTTCACCTGATCAGAATGTATTTTTTATAACCACCATCATTCCTTGTCTCTTCAGTGGAAGATATTCTTTCCTGTTTCCCAGAAGAGAGAAATAAAAGTCCTAAATAACTAAGAATGATCAGCGGGAGCGTTGGGCATGATTACTGCAGTGTTTGTTCTTTATTAAAGACAGGGAGTCGTGGCTGTCTCTACATAATACTAACATTTCAGTGAAAAAAGTACAATTGGTTATTTGGTACGTGTAGATTTAACACCCAGACGGCTGACTTGTAACCCTCCCCACTAGCCTTCTGAGCATTTAAACCCAGCCGTCATTCTCTCCCCACTCCACGCTCCCCACTCCTCTGCCACGTTATGTTACGGCACAAAATTAATTTCTGCCCCTGTGATTGGGCCACGGTTGCCAAGGTAACAGTGGAGCTGGAGCTAACTTCCTTCTTTCATCCTTTCCAATTTTTCTATTCCAGAAGACAGTCAGAATAATGCATTCTGTACTACATCCTGCCTTTTGAAACCTAAATGAGTTTTCGTTGATGAAATGTTGCCTTCTCTGATTCATTCACAAAACTGTGGTGGTTCTGACCACCTGTGACGAGGGGGGTCATAATACTTCCAGTGATCCTTTTAATTTAGCAAAATATTTGTCGGTGGAGGGAAGTAGATAAGAATGTATTAGTGTATTTTAAAGTAATAATGATTAAAGAATAACTAAATGACTCTGATTTTGTTTTATCAATCATAATGTGTTAAAGCCCTCTGTGGCTGCCACAAAAGACTAGAATCATGAAATCTTTGTCCAAGCTAAGAAAGGGCTGTCTCTGTGGGTACAGTGGCATTCTCTGTTGACCTAACCAAGCAGCCTGAACCTTGCTTTGTGTCTCGTAAAGGTCATCTCACGGAATCCAATTGCTGCTACCTCACCATGTTGCTGTGCCCTGGTCAACAATAAACATACTTTTGTCCCCCTTCCTAAGTAACTTTGAGAGGACAAGATAGGCAAAGTTTTTTCCCTACATCTCTTTTGGCCAAAAGAATATCTGACCATCACAGAGATCCAGAGAACAGAAACAAGAGCCCCTAAGTCCCAGCCTCTGCAATACACAGTTACCAGATGGGAATGCAGCACAGTGGCACAGAGAGGTAACTACGGAGCCCATGCCCTGGAGGAACTCTGTAGCTGTGCATCATGGAACGCCACAGGATTTTTACATTAAAAAGTTGAATATGTTCCTGCATTTCAGCAGTGCATAATCGAGCAGGAGGCTGGAATCTGGAGACCTTTGTTATTCATTCTTTTTAAGGTTATTTTTTATTAACTGTGCATATGAAATTTCCACTCAATTTAAAAATCCAAATCTTTTTAAGCTTCTTGGAAGAATTTCCTCCTGCTTATATTGTTAATTGCACTAATGAACTCTTCTAGGGTAAATTCTGGCAAACTACCCTTTTTTTTTTTTTAATCACAGAATATTCCTGTTCCCACAGAACTTTGGCACATTCTGAAGAAAATCTCTGCAGTCAATTTTTATCTCCTCTGCTTGACTGCATCTAACTGTTCATCTCTGTTATAAATGGAGCTTCAGCCCTCTGGGTCAGAGACTGACAACCCTCCTTCTTCTTCCTAACCTGTCCTACTCTCCTTCTTTTTCTGCTTTCATTTTAATTTTGGGAAATTTTAAAGTAAAAGTTTCAAAGTTGAAAGATTATAGTGAGTACCCTTATGTCCTTTAGTGCATCAGTTGTTAATGTTTTGCCTTGTTTTCTTTTCTTCCTTTTTTTTTTTTAAGAGAAGGGGTCTCTCCCTATTTTACCCAAGCTGGCCTTGAACCCCTTGCCTCAAGTGAGCTTCAACCTTAGCCTCCTGAGTAGCCAGGACTATGGCATGTACCACCGCACCTGCCTCACATTTTCTTTCTCACTGTAAATACACATTCTTATTCTTGAACCTTCTGAAAATAAGTTGCAGACATCATGAAAATGTAAAATACTTCATCATATTCTTTCTTTTAATAAGAGCATTGTCCTATAAATCTGCAATATTTTCACGCCCATGAAACTGAACACTGATACTGCATAAATCTAATATATGATCCATATTCAAAATTCTCCAGTTGTCCCCAAAATATCCTTTATAGCTGTTTATTTTTAAATCCAGGATCCAATCAAGAATTATACGTTATATGTAGTTGTCATTCTCTTTTGTTTCCTTTAATTGATTAGAGTTGCCCTTTTGTGTGTGTCTGAGTGGTGGGTGGTGGGGTGGTGTTTGTGTATGATGTGCAGTGTGTGTGTGTGTGGTGTGTCTTTCATGACACTGACATTATTAAAGAGTTCAGGCAAGTTTGTGGAATGTCCCACAATCTAGACTTTTTTACTGATTGTTTCCTCATTACGAGATACAGGTTACATTTTTTTTCCCAAGACTGCTACATGTGTGATGTTGTTTCCTTACTACTGCCTCACCTCAGGAAGCACATAATGTCTACTTGTCTCTTTTCTGATATTAGGACTGATCAGGTGTTGTCTGCCTGATCCAATCATTATCAAGTTCCATAATTCATTATTAAGCTCTGAAATTCAGGACACATACATTTATAGAGTGTGAGGCTGTGCATACGTACATTCATCCCTTAATGTTCTCAAGGAGGCCCAGGATCCCCAAAATATTATAAGCATTGCAGTCAGATGATATAGCACTAGCAAAGCATTCATCCCTTTCCATATAACAGGAGGGAGGGGAAGAAGGAAGTTTCCATGTGCAGGCAATACGTGAGAGCATGGGCAAGTGAGGATTTGTATGCTCCCTGTAGCCAGAGGTGAAATATTCAACGCTTTTATTTTTTCTCCCGTCTTCAATGACCTCCCATTTGGACCCATAGTTTATTTATAGAGAGCACACACTCCCTAATTGTCAGATGGTTTTTTTGGGAAAACTCTTAGATAGTACAGTGAGTTGTGACCCTCCAAAGGATCACAAGTACATAAACAGATACAAAGTATTTATGTGGTATTAAAATTTCATGGTGATGGTGCAAGGGAGAGATGATTAGGAAGAAAATGTCTTACACGGCTGTAATTGAGAAATACTGATCTAGAGTCATTTCCTGCTTCTTAAATTGTTCGTTTTCTCTTCCCTGGGTATTTTCTCATTTCCAAAGACCCAGAGTCTCAGAGCCAGGTTAAGTGGAAGAAACTTTGAGAGGTTTCTTAATCAATTCCTTCTATCTCTCAAACCATGCCAGTAACTTCCTTGGTGAAAAAATCTATACTCCTCTCACAGTTCTTCGGGCATGGAAATTCTATAGCATTCTTTGGTATAACCAACCCACTGAACCCTCCACAACATCTTGAATTCCATTCAACTCGAGCTGAAGTATTCTTTTTGAGTTTCAGTATATCTTTTCTAGTGTCCCACTTTTAGAAAGGTCCAAAGATGATATATAATAAGTGAAAATACAATTAATCAGAGCTTTATTTGCATATCCATTAAATATCTGAAGGCTATTACCAGTTGTGCTTCAGCCTCCTTTCCCTTGCAATTCTCCCAGGGTGGCATCCTCTACGGAGTCTTGTTGCTCCATTGTTGACCACTGATGTAACTCAACGTGAAACCTTCCCAAAGCTCTCCACATCACTCTCTGTTATGGCTGTGACCAGCAGTGAACATGAAAAGAACTTATTTCATGCCTTCTCCAAACTATATTGTTTCTTTGCTAAGTCCAGACCTGCTTTTTCTACATTTATAGGTTTTCTATTTTAATCGCCATGCAAAATTCTTTATCATACTCAATCATTTTGGTTTATCTTCCTGACTTCTTACCTTTAACATCCCTGTTAAAGATTACACTGTTGTTGTTTCAAAAAAAAAAAAAAAAAAACCTTAATTGGCAAAACATTAAGGGACTTGAATAGAATTACACTTATCTTTTTGTGCTGATTTATGTCAATCCATCATTCTGGTTATTGATGGAAGCAAATTGCTTCCTATGTTCTCTAAACCTTATGTCCCTTCCATACTCCATGAGTACCACACTGGGAGAAAACAAAAGCAAAAAGATTGTGGGAAAAGTATAGCCATTATCTTTGAGGAAATGTGTACCAAGGCACAATCATTAAAAGGAGTTGGAGGCATCATTTGGTTGACACTGTTGTCATTCTTGTTCTGATCATTTTGGACCTTGAAGAAATTGGTGATTCTCTCCTAGAATTAGACAAACAAAGTGTGTTTGGAAATAATGATTGTTTTCCTGCCTTAAAAAATATATTAACAGAAAGCTTTTATAACAGGCTGTTTCCCTCTGGACAGGTATTAATTCTGAGTAAGAATTTTCAGTGACTACATAAGGATTTGTGTAACTTATGAAGGAAGAGTCCATTTCTAATCAAATAATTCGCCTGTTTTACTAGCTTATAGTGATCTGATTTCAGAATTTTCCTGTATCTTTTTTACATACATCAGAAAAAGAAATGTTTACTATATTTTTGGTTCCATTTATGATTGTATTAAGCATTTGACTATAAGGAAAACTAACAATTAAATCAATTAGAAAAGCAACATAAAATTAAATGATATTTAGGAAATCAGTTATATGTGAGCTTGGGTATTCAAATGTCACAAATAAAAAGCATATAACCATTATCTAGTCTGTCTTTTTTTAATGCTTGGTTCAT